GCCAGGGAGCAGAGTGTGGATATTGTAAAGGAGGTCCGACGGAAGGGACAGCCGGCGAGCAGGGGTGGTGAGGGCAGAGTGAATTCCGGGGAGGGGGAAGGAAGAGGTGTCTACTCACTGACAGAAAACAAGGCATATAATAACAGTCCATGATTCTTGACAGCCAATCTTGAACAAACTTGCTGGAAAGGCTCAGGGAAGCTGCAGCAGTGCGTTGCTCGGGATGGCACTACGGAATGGCTCCTAAAAGGAATATTTGAATATAATGAGACTCCACCGCAGACAGGCTCTGTTTTTCTTCCAGCCCCTCGGAGTCACGTGAGCGCCGAGGCCCCTCCCGCGGCAGGCGGCGAAAGGGCTTGCGCGCCCTCCCCTCCTCCACAGCCCCCCGCCCCTCGCGGGCCCGCCCCTCCAGGCGAGGCCAACCTCCGCGCCCGCCGCCCGAGCCTCAGCGGTCCGGGAGGAGCTCCCGGCGGCGCTCGGCAGAGCCCTCGGCCGGTGCCCCGCGGCCGCCGCGCTCCCAGGGCTACTGGCGCAGCGCACGGAGAACCCGGTTCTCGGCGCGGTGCGTCGTGCTGGGCCCCCGCGCCGGGCCACCTGAAGCCAGAGGATTTGGGGCGCACTGAAGGGACTGCGTCTCCCAGCTCGAACCCGGCTTAAGTGGGGCCGGGAGCGAGGTCGGGAAAGTCTCACCCGCCCAAAGCCTCACCACCGAGAGGCACTTAAAAAGGAAAGCGCAGAGGGACCCTGCCCACGCGCGTGTACACACACACCCCCCCACACACACACAAGCAAACACGAGCTCCCCGCCACTTCCTCCCCAGGGTCTCCTCAAGGCCAAATATTGCTCCCAATGACAGCCAGTCACCCCTTGGCGAACGCCTGCTAAGGCTCCGAAGAGCCGGGCCACCGATCTAGCTCCCGGCTGAAAGCAGCCGACCTTGTCACGCGCGGGGCCGGGAATGGGAGGGAGGGTGTTAGAGGGTGATCGCTGTGGGAAAGTGAGAGGGAGCGGCTGTTAGTCATTGCTCCGGGTCCATTACCGAGAATCCCCAAACCTAGTCCGCCGCTGCGTGGCCCCTCTCCCCATGCAAAGCAGACCCCCGAAGAAGCCATGCCAGGCTGAGGGACAGACGCCGGGGCTCGAAGCTCCGGGCAGATTCAGAAAGAGGCGTCGCTGCAGAAAGGACGCATCACAGTTTTCAGATCTTAATGTGGCCGAGGTTTTACAACTCCCGACCCGGCGCAGAAAGGAAATCCCACCATGTTCCCCGGAGTCGAGAAAACGGTGAACAGCTTTCGGCCTGCGCTCGACCTCTGCGTCTGCGTCTCTCTCGCCTCGGCTTCCCTTATTTTTTAAACCACCACCACACTCCTTCCCCCGCCACTTCCTTCCCCCACCCCCTTCCTCCGTTGCACCAGCAGCAGAGTCGCACGCAGCAAATACTCCTTCAAGAATTTTACCTACCTACAGTTCAAGCAGTTACTGGGATGTCCTGACTAATCGAAGATGCTGCCGCGCGCGTGGGTCGCTCTGCGCAAGGGCCTCTTCGAAAACCCGACTAGGCGCAACTCAGCGTTCAGCAGGGCCGGGAGCGCCAGGTCGTCCCCGGGGCCCGGGCCCCATGACTCCTGCCCCAAAGCCCACTCCACCCGACCTCCCTTTCCTGAGGCTGTTCCCAGTTGCTGCTTTGGGTCGCTCCGGAGCTCAAGAACTCGGGTTGCCTGCCGCCCCACTCTCCACGCACATACTTGGTTTTCTTCTTAGGGGCATTGGCAGGTAGACTTTGAGGAAGAAAAGTAAAGGATCGAACAGCTCAGCCCTCCCTCCCGACCGTGGATGCCCGGAGTCGACCAACACCTCAGGTCCGGGTGCGGAGGCCGCGGGCGCCCCTGCGCGACCGTCCGCGCCCGGCAAGAGCCGCGCGGCTTTCGCCTTTGCTGGTCCCGCGCCACCGCTGGGGCGGGCTGCGAAAGGGTTGGGAAGAGCAAAGGGTTTTTTTGTTTTGTTTTGAGACGCAGAAGCCCTTTAAAAAGCCCGGCGAGGAGAGGTCCAGAAGTAGAGAAAGCAGACGGAGGCAAGCTGTGCCCGCGGGGCAAAGGGACAGTAGAAGGGGCGGGCGCCCGGGTTCCCCGGAAAACCCTCGGCCCCAAGGAATCTCCTGGGGCGGGAGAGCGCGGTTCTAAAACCGAGAGGATAGGAAGGGGAAGGGGGAGTTGTGTTTCAATTTCGGATTCACCAGGATTCATCTCTAGTCACATTTTTCTTCTCAAATTTTTAAATCGAAAAGATAAAAGCCAAAAGAACTTTCATCCCCAGAGCTTTTTATTGGGGGAAAGGAATGTAACTCGGGGTGGTTGTCCTTCACTTCCCTACTCGAATCTTCTCCTAATGCCGAAATGTGTTTACAGGTAGCCTCAGTTTACCAAGTATGTATCTTTTGGGGGTTTAACCTCTCACAAAGCCTTCAACTCACAAACCGCGATCCTTGGAAACCATCCTCCAAAGCAGTGCTTGGAGGCCTCTAAGGCCCCCGGACCAACTCCCGCTGGAAGAAGCCTGCAGGGACTCGGGAATCACGGGAACCTTTCCCGTCGGTTCCGGGCCTGGAGGGCCAGGAAGAGCCGCGCGTCCGCCTTTCGTCCCGCCAGGAACTCCCCATAGGACACGACACCGCAGGAACAAGCGTCCTGGGAGCCCCTGGGATCTTGGCTGTCGTCTCTAGGGACCCTACACCGTGAAATGATAGAGGCGAGGTTCCTTGGGTTCCGCAAGTCGACGAAAATAGCTCGTGGAGAAGGCGCGTCCTGCAACTGCAGTTCGCAAGCTCTCAGGGCGCCCCGCCAGCTGGGGGCCAGATTGGGTGACACTCCCCTCGACGCAGCCTCCGGAGCGGCGCGCACTCTCCAGAGGCCAGCAGGACTGCGCTCTCTACCGCAGAACCTGCTCCAGCTAGGTGTTCTCTCCCCATCTCGCCGTCGCTCTGCCCCCTCACTCTCTCTGGACCTCAGAGCCGGTTCTCTCCTTCCTCCTCCCGCGCTTTCCGTCCGGGGATCGCAACCTCCAGCCCGTGGGCAACGCGTTCAGCCCAAGACCCCACAGTTTTTCCCAACGACCCCCCTACCAAGGGCTTCTCTTGTTTCTGCTCTCCTGCCCCGCACTTCCCAAAGGTGAGAATCTCCCAGGGACTGCTGGACAGAGAACATCCTTCTCCTTCTCTTTTTCTGACCCCAGTGTGTGGGAACAGTGTAACCTGAACAAGAACGTAGTGTCTATAGGATGAGTGACACTTGGAAGCAGAGGCAGAGTGCTACATGGACACCTGACTGTACCAAATGGTTATTGTGTTTTCTCAATCAGACGCCAATTGCGGAATACCAGCTGATATTCTACCCTCAACTCATGCTAAAAGCTTTCTAGTCTTTCTCAAGGAAACCTGTCCAAAGGGATATGTGATCCCAGGAATTATTATTGTATAAGTAATACTTGGATGTTTTTACTAATAGTTCACACATTTCACAGCCCTTTGGTGGAGAGCCTTTTTCGTTAATGTTCTGTTCAAGAATAATTGCATAGTATTTATAATCCTCTCAGGGATTAAGTATAGATGTAATACACAACTCAAAGATGCTTGTTGATGTTCACTTTGTAAAAATTCATCAAGTTGTATACTTGATATTTGTGCACTTTCTGTGTTACATATTTTTTAATTAAATACTTATAGAAACTATGCTTTTGAAATGATTTTTTTAAAGTTATTTT